CACATTATTTGTGCGATTTTAAAATACTGATATATTAGTTTGCTAGAGCTGCAGTAACAAAACACCACAGACTGGGTGGCTTGAACAGCAGAAATTTGTTTTCTCATGGTTCTGGATGCTAGAAGTCTAAGATCGAGGTGACAGCAGTTTCGTTTTTTCCTGATGCTTCTCTCCTTAGCTCACAGATGGCTGCCTTCTAGTTGTGTCCTCATACTGTCTTCCCTTGGTCAGTGTTGTCTGTGTCCTCGTCTCCTCTTCTTAAAGGGACACCAGTCATATTAGGTTAAGAATTGCCCATTAGACCTCATTTTACCTTAATTACCTCTTTAAAGGCCCCACGTCTAAATACAGTCATATTCTAAACTACTGGGGGTTAGGGCTTCACTGAGTGAATTTTGGTGGAAAGTGGGGCAGGGGACACAATTCAGCCTACAAAAACTGGAAACAAAGTGAAAATCCTATGTGTTTCTGTGCTCAGAAGACAGGAAGTAGTCATACCCAAGAGTCAATAATTAAACTGGTTTCTCACCAGCAATTTGGGAGACTGGAAGTCGGAAGACACAGAGCAGTGCCTACCACATTCAAAAGAGAAAAGAGGCCGGGCATGGTGGCTCACGCCTGTAATCCCAGCACTTTAGGAGGCGAAGAGGATGGATCACCAGGTCAGGTGTTCAAGACCAGCCTGACCAACATGGTGAAATGCTGTCTCTACTAAAAATACAAAAATTAGCTGGGCATAGTGGAACACGCCTGTAATCCCAGCACTTTGGGAGGCCACAGAGGGCAGATCACCAGGTCAGGAGTTTGAGACCAGCCTGACCAACAAGGTGAAACCCCATCTCTACTAAAAATACAAAAATTAGCCAGGCGTGGTGGCGCATGCCTGTAATCCCAGCTACTCAGAAGGCTGAGACAGAAGAATCACTTGAACCCAGGAGGTGGAGGTTGCAGAGAGCCGAGATCATGCCACTGCACTCCATCCTGGGTGACAGAATGAGACTCCGTCTCAAAAAAAAAAAAAAAAAAAGAGAGAGAGAAAAGAATTCCAACCCAGAATTCTCAACTTCACTGTGTCAGAACATATGAAGTAAACAAATATTCATCTCTACATTTGCCAGTCCCTGTGGACTTAGACCAGATAGTATAAATAATAGTCACAAAAGGAGTATGAATGGGATAAGAAGCCACTTCTAGTCTGAGACAATTAAGAGTAGTAGTGCCTTCTCTGCACTCTCACCGCCTCATTCTGACAGCTGGAGTGAAGGACTCCCAACTTCTGGAACTGCCCAATGAAAGTAGCCTTGTGTGAGTGTTAGCTGGCCTGCTTTGGTCTGGGATGCAAGTAGAAATAAACTCCTCTCATATTAAGCCACTAAGACTTTAGGGATATGTTGCTGTAGCATAGCCTAATGTAGCCTGATTACTGAACGAGCCACCCCATCAACTGAATCTATGTATATACTAAAAACATTTTAAGATATGCAAGGTCTCAAAGAGTTCACTCGATGCACACTTTTTCTCAGGAAGCTACTAGAGGATGTGCTCCACAAAAAATAAAGGTATAAATTGTGAAAGAGGAAAACATAGGATTTAGGAATCAAGGGAATTCAGCACAAGACAGAAGAAAAGGGAATCTGCAGCAAGATCCCTGAGCTGTGCATGTAACATAAAGGGCAACAATTTCCAACACAGAGCAGATCACAAGACCCTAGGATAGATTTCTTGAAGAAAATGAAATTAAAAGAATACTGGATTCATCTGAACATACGAAAAGGAGATTTAAGCAACTTTTTAAGAGCTTGGGAATGAATTAATGATAAATATATGGTATTATGCAACCAAAACTACAATAAAAACATTAAAAATTATAACTCATAAAATTATTAATTTCAGGGAAAATAAAAAGTTGAGTAGGAATGAAAAAAGAATCAGAGGATACTATAAAGCTTATCTGTGGATATTGTTTACATAGTCATGATAATGAAAAAGAAATAATCTAACCAAAATTAAACGTTGGAAGTGTGGGGAGATAGAAATGGTAGTGTATTCGCTATTTATGTGTTGGGGAGGATACCTGTAACTTTAACATTAGTGAGCTTTACTTTACTAAGGCTAAATAAACAAACTCAAGTGTCCAGAAAGGCTAGAGAAGGAGCTTATAAGAATGAAGCTATTGTGGTGTGATTCAATAGGGAATAGGTGGGGCCTTGGCAACATCAATTTGTAGTATCCCTGCCAATTGATACTACAACATCAATTTGTAGTATCCCTGCCAAAATTTAACTATGGAAAATAGTTAAATTTTAATATGCACACATCTGTGGTTGTGGTTATACAGATATATATATATATATATATATATATATATATAAAATAAAAATTTATATATAAATAAATACATAAACAAACTCAAGTGTCCAACAGGGCTAGATAAGGAGCTTACAAGAATGAAGCAGTTGTGATGTGATTCAATAGGGAATAGGTGGGGCCTTGGCAAACCAAAGAACATATTCTATCTAAAGTGGATGGCCACAACTTGCTCCAGCTGTGGAAACTTGGGCCATGTACTGCTAGATCTAAGGATTTTCTTTTGAGAGATGCTAGATATATACATTTTTTAAAAATAAAATTATCCTGATTTTAACAACATTGCCTTATTATATAAAACATACCTTGGAGGGTGTGGGTAAGACACAATGTCCTTGAAATTATATTTCACTGGGTTAATAAAATTGGCTCCGGAAGAAAATAATTTTAAACAGCAAACCAAAAAGTGAAGGCCTTCAAAACTAACAAACCAAAGGAAAACAAAACAAAATGACAACAAGAAAAAAACAAAGAAACAAAACCCCTGGACCTTACCATTTTTCTAAGGCATGTTGACATGATAAAATCAAAATTGCTTTGTGCTTATAAGGATCAAAGGTTATGCTTTTGACTTTATAAATTCAGAGAAAGAATTTAATTGGAATTATTTTTATGAATTAACTGAAGATCTAAGGCAACTGGATAATTTAGGTTCTGCTAGTATCTAGAATATTCAAAGTTTATGTTTAGTCTGACACTAAAGAATCCATTATTTCTCTTGACTTCCAGGCTGGTCAGTGTCTTTCCTGTGTCATATACCAAACAATGTGTTAGAAATTGTCTTCTCACTCATAAACTAATATTTGTTCAGAGTAAAAAGTCAAGCAAGTAAATAATGAGAAAAAATTCAGTGTATTGTATAAACAAAGACAGAAGGCAGACCAATGGTTACCTGGGGCCTAAGCTAAAGAGATTAATTGTACACAGTCACAAAGGAATTTTTTGGGATGGTGAAAGTGTTCTAAAACTGGATTGGGATGATTGTGGCACAACTGTATAAATGTTATTAAAACTCATTGAGTTGTACACTTAAATGAGTGGCTAAGTTGTGCCTTAATAAAGCTGTAATTTTGAAAAAGAATAATGGATGATCAACTGTGAGCTAGAGTATGATGAAAACACAAGACATTTACATAGCTTCAAAGTATCTCCCCATCAGGTACTTATTAACTGCATCAGGGAAACAGTAATTTTATTGTGGCAGAACCCTGCTGACAAAGTTAACATTCTAGTAAAAGCACAGGTGGATGTCATGTGCCTCCTGAAGTGATGCACAGAGAAGGATGCAACATCAACTTGTAGTATCCCTGCCAAAAATATATAACCTGAATTTAACCATGCTGAAACATAAGACAAATCCAAGTGAAGGAACATTCTACAAAACAACTGACCAGTACTCCTCAAGAGTGTCAAGGTCCTGGAAGACAAAGACTGAGCAATGCTTCTGATTAAAGTAGACTGAGAGGTGACAACTGAATGCAATGTGGGATTCTGGATTAGGTCTTGGCCCAGAAACAGGTCTTCGGTGGGACAACTGGCAAAATGTGAATAAGGTCTCTGGTTTTGTGAATGGTAGCGTATCGACACTCATTACCTGCTTTTGAACATGGTAGTGATAGTAAGATATCAACATTCAGGAAAGTACAGTGAAGGGTATATGGGAATCTCTACTATTTTTGTAACTTTTGTAAGTTGAAATTGTTTCAAAATGAGTTAGAAAATTAAAAGGAAGTTTTCTCTTTCAGCTGGGAAAACAGCAATGGATTAATAAGAAGAAATTAATGGTGAAGTGGTGACGAAAATTCTACATTGCTTAGAAAGCAAGTAAGAAAATCAGTGGTTGTAGAGAAGTTCTTACATGAAGTAATAAAAATAAAAATTGTTATGTTAAGCATTTTCTATTTTCTTTTCCTCCCCTCCAAATGAAACAGCATACTATTCTGCATGTTTTTCTACCTAACAATGTATCTTTTTAATGACTCTTGTATTTTAAACCTAAAATTTTGATTAAGCTTCACTTAATATTAAAAAAGATAGTATAGGTCACGATGTTATTTGATGCAAACGTTGGAAAGACAGAATCTTCTTGATCCAAGAGCTTTTAGAATTCAAAGTCTGATTCTGGTTATTACTCTGCTCATTTAAGATAGTGAAATGAACATTTACATTCTGGCAACCTCAGAAGTACAAAGAACAAAGGACACCAGCCAGGTAGGGCAAAGGCCTGTGCACCCCCTTTTGCTGTTACATGTTTATCAGATGCGTGCTCTGTTTCTGTTATATTACATTACTTTTCTCTTCAATGTTTACTGAGGAAGAACAAGTAGCTCCTCAGGCAAATCAACTGTTAACTTTGCTGTTTTTATTTAATCTCCCAGGAATGTAACCCTTAACTTTAAAGAATGTAGTGACCATAAAACTTATAAAGCATGTTTCTTAAGGAAATTGTACCTGTTTATTTAATCTATCAGATATGAATGTTATAGAAAATTTAATTTGTCCACTTAAGCTGTAGATGAACTTTTCACCTTTCTGATCAGAAATTCACCATCTTATAGTATAGGTTCTGTTATTAATCAGAATATTTCATTTAGACTCTTTCTATCCAACTTTTTCTTAGAGGCTATTCAAAATAAAGGTGCTTCTAACAGTTTCATATCGAAATACGATGCAAAGCCTTGCTCTTCCATGGTATCCTTTGAGTGAGCCAAACTTATTTAGCCATTCCCCTATAGTTAAATAGCTAGGATGTTTCCAACATCTCACCTTTAAAACAATAGTGCTATGAATGTCATAAATGTTTGTATATGTAAATATGTGGGATAAATCCCTATCAGTAGAATTTCAAAAGGTATACGCAATCAGTATTTTCATACATATTTAAAATTTTCCATCCATACAAAGGTTGCTAACATATTTATTTAAAATTTTAAAAATAATTTTATATGCCTCTTGTAACCAGTAATAGGATGCAAAGTTTTTTTTTAAGGTAACATTGCTCCTCTTCCCCCATTGTCTCTGTCATCTACAGTACTCCCTGAGGTAGTTCATGTTATTGCAAGGGTGTGTATCATCACAAACATATTGCTTCCACATACATATATCAGCATACATATATATATATATATGTATAGCATATATATATATGAGCACATATTAATATATGCCCATGCACATACAAGCATGTTTTTGTTAATTTTTACTGAAATGGAATCATACTACATACTTATGAACAAATTGCTTCTTTCACCTTATATCACTTATAATTGTTATTCTACAAATCAGTACATATAAAAAATACATATTTACATATGTAATACTCTATCTTTCTGTTATAATTTTCTGCATGCACATGTATGCATATACATATATTCATAAACATAAAACTTAATCTAAACGGGATTTTTTTTTGGGGGGGTGATATGGTTTGGCTGTGTCCCCACCCAAATCTCATCTTGAATTCCCATGTGTTGTGGGGGGACCCGGTGGGAGGTAATTGAATTATGGGGGCAGGTCTTTCCTGTGCTGTTCTCGGGATAGTGAAAAAGTCTCACAAGATCTGATGGTTTTAAAAAGGTGAGTTTCCCTGCATAATCTCTCTTCTCCTGTCTGGTTCCATGTGAGATGTGCCTTTTGCCTTCCGCCATGATTGTGAGGCCTCCCCAGCCATGTGGAACCGTAAGTCCAATAAACCTCTTTCTTTTGCAAATTGCCCAGTCTCAGGTATGTCTTTATCAGCAGCATAAAAATGAAACAATACAGTAAATTGGTACAAGTAGAGTGGGGCGCTGCTGAAAAGATACCTGAAAATGTGGAAGAAACTTTGGAACTGGGCAACAAGCAGAGGTTGGAACAGTTTTGAGGGCTCAGAAGACAGGAATATGTGGGAAAGTTTGGAGCTTCCTAGAGACCTGTTGAATGACTTTGCCCAAAATGCTGATAGTGATATGGACAATAAAGTCCAGGCTGAGGTGGTCTTAGATGGAAACAAGAAACTTGTTGGGAACTGGAGCAATGGTGACTCTTCTTATGTTTTAGTAAAGATACTAGGGGCATTTTGCCCCTGCCATAGATATATGTGAAACTTTTAACTTGAGAGAGATGATTTAGGGTACCTGGCAGAAGAAATTTCTAAGCAGCAAAGCATTCAAGAGGTGACTTGGCTGCTGTTAAAGGTATTCAGTTTTATAAGGGAAGCAGAGCACAAAAGTTTGGAAAATTTGCAGCTTGACAATGTGCTAGAAAAGAAAATCCCATTTTCTAAGGAGAAATTCAAGCTGGCTGCAGAAATTTGCATAAGTAACAAGGAGCTGAATGTTAATCCCCAAGACAATGGGGAAAGTGTCTCCAGGGCATGTCAGAGTTCTTCATGGCAACCCCTCCCATCACAGGCCCAGAGGTTTAGGAGGAAAAAGTGGTTTTGTGGGCTAGGCCCAGGGTCCCTCTGCTGTATGCAGTCTAGGGACTTCATACCCTGCATCCCAGCCATGAATGAAAGGAGCCAAAGTACAGCTCTGTCTGTTGCTTCAGAGGGTGCAAGCCCCAAGCCTTGGCAGCTTCCACATGGCTTTGAGCCTGCGGGTGCACAGAAGTCAAGAATTGAGGTTTGGGAAACTCTGCCTAGATATCAGAAGATGTAGAAGTTTGCTGTAGGGGTGGGTCCCTCATGGAGAACCTCTGCTAGGGCAGTGTGAAAGGGAAATGTGAGATTGGAGCCCCCAAACAGAGTCCCTACTGGGGCACCATCTAGTGGAGCAGTGAGAAGAGGGCCACTGTTCTTTAGACCCTGGAATGGTAGATCCATGGACGGCTTGCACTGTGCACCTAGAAAAGCCACAGACACTCAATGCCAGCCTGTGAAAGCAACCTGGAGAGAGGCTGTACCCTGCAAAACCTCAGGGGCAGAGCTGCCCAAGACCATAGGAACCAACCCCTTGCATCAGCATGACCTGGATGTGAGACATGGAGGCAAAGGAGATCATTTTGGAGCTTTAAGATTTGACTGTCCCACTGGATTTCAGACTTTCATGGGGCCTGTATCCCCTTTGTTTTGGCCAATTTCTCCCATTTGGGATGGCTGTATTTACCAATGCTGTACCCCCATTATATCTAGGAAGTAACTAACTCGCTTTTGATTTTACAGGCCCATAGGTGGAAGGGACTTGCCTTGTCTCAGATGAGACTTTGGACTTCGGACTGTGGACTTTTGAGTTAACACTGAAATGAATTAATGCTGAAATGAATTAAGACTTTGGGAGACGGTTGAGAAGCCATGACTCATTTTAAAATGTGAGAACATGAGATTTGGGAGGGGCTGGGGTGGAATGGTATGGTTTGGCTGTGTCCCCACCCAAATCTCATCTTGGATTCCCATGTATTGTGGGAGGGACCCGGTGGGAGGTAACTGAATCATGGGGGCAGGCCTTTCTCATGCTGTTTTTGTGATAGTGAACAAGTCTCATGAGATCTGATGGTTTTGAAAAGGGGAGTTTCCCTGCACAAGCTCTCTTCTCTTGTCTGCTTCCAGGTGAGACATGCCTTTCACCTTCTGCCATGATTGTGAGGCCTCTCCAGCCATGTGGAACTGTAAGTCCAATAAACCTCTTTCTTTTGCAAATTGTGAAAGCTTATTTCTGTCTCCTTCTGCCAGGTGAACACACATTGTTCATCCCCTCAGGAGGACACAGCTTTTGAGATACCATCTTGGAAGCAGAGACCAGCCCTCACTAGACACAAACTTCCTGGCACCTTGATTTTGGACTTCATAGCCTCTAGAACTGTGAGAAATAAATTTTTATTATTTATAAATTAATTTTTTTATTTACAAAAAATATGTTTTATAGGTGCTGGGAAGACAACACTTCTGAACTATATTTTGACAGAGCAACATAGTAAAAGAGTAGCGGTCATTTTAAATGAATCTGGGGAAGGTAAGTAAAGTTCAATAAATGTCATGTTGCAATTTGTTTATTTATTGTTTGTTATTTATTCTAGGAAGTGCGCTGGAGAAATCCTTAGCTGTCAGCCAAGGTGGAGAGCTCTATGAAGAGTGGCTGGAACTTAGAAACGGTTGCCTCTGCTGTTCAGTGAAGTGAGGAATGTGTTTACTGTGTACATGGTTTATTAACTGTAAATTATGTTTTGGTATTCTCCAGGGACAATGGCCTTAGAGCTATTGAGAATTTGATGCAAAAGAAGGGGAAATTTGATGACATACTGTTAGAGACCACTGGATTAGCAGACCCTGGTAAGAAGTGAGATTATTAATAACCAGAATATAAAAAGTGATTAAAATGTTTTTTCCTTTGTAGGTATCATAACTATTGTGGATTCAAAATATGGATTAAAAGTAAGTTGAAAGATTGCTATGAGTGGCTCATTTAGTAACTTTATTCAAACTTTTTTTTGTTTAGCATTTAACAGAAGAGAAACCTGATGGCCTTATCAATGAAGCTACTAGGTATTCATATTTAAAGTATATATTGATTGCTGTTCTTAACATTTCTTTTTGTTTGCTATTTTAGGCAAGTTGCTTTGGCAGATATCATTCTCATTAATAAAACAGACTTGGTCCCAGAAGAAGATGTAAAGAAATTAAGAACGACACTTAGGTACAAAATGATGTGTGTTAAGTGCCTACAGAACTTTGTCTTCCTCATTTATTATTTATTTCAGATCCATAAATGGACTAGGACAAATCTTAGAAACACAAAGATCAAGGTACTTTAAAAAAGCTATTCCTATTAATAACACCAACTGCTCACGTTAGTTTTCTTCCTTTTAGAGTTGATCTCTCTAATGTATTAGATCTTCATGCCTTTGATAGTCTCTCTGGAATAAGGTATGTTTTGTATGATTTGGTTACTTTTATTGTCATCTCTGAATTTCTAATCAGTTGTTTTTAGTTTGCAGAAAAAACTTCAGCATGTGCCAGGAACACAACCTCACCTTGATCAGGTAAAGAAAAAAAATCTAAATCCAAAATTTCTATTTTTTTTGACGGTAGGATTTTTTTTGACAGGAAGAAGTAAGGAAAAGAGCAATATGGATGTTTAAAAATGAGAAGGTGAGAATCTTATAGATGAGTAGGTCTCTGGTAAAGAATTATTATTATTTCCCTTGATTTACAGAGTATTGTTACAATCACATTTGACGTACCAGGAAATGCAAAGGAAGAACATCTTAATATGTTTATTCAGGTGAATGCAATTTTTAACTGATTAATGATTTATTGGTCTTATTAAAATATGTCACTTGATACAGAATCTTCTGTGGGAAAAGAATGTGAGAAACAAGGACAATCACTGCATGGAGGTCATAAGGCTGAAGGTACAGTTTACTGTTGCAGACTTTTGGACAAAGATTAATGTTCAGTCAATTCTCCTTTGAGCAGGGATTGGTGTCAATCAAAGACAAATCACAACAAGTGATTGTCCAGGGTGTCCATGAGCTCTGTGATCTGGAGGAGACTCCAGTGAGCTGGAAGGATGACACTGAGAGAACAAATCGATTGGTCCTCATTGGTAAGTCTCAAAGGATTCACAGTTTTGAAACATGTAATCACGTCATATTTTGTTTTGTTTGCAGGCAGAAATTTAGATAAGGATATCCTTAAACAGCTGTTTATAGCTACTGTGACAGAAACAGAAAAGCAGTGGACAACACATTTCAAAGAAGATCAAGTTTGTACATAACACTAGAGGCATTTCTTATCAAAAGGATTGGATAATAAAAATAAGTTTCTACTGGGTATATTTCAAGCATTTATTTATTACTTTAGTTACGAATTCCAATATACTTTAAAATGGTATTTGTTTTACAGCATACATAAAATGTAGCAAATCAGTACTGTAAAACATTTAACATTCATACAATTATATACAATATCCTTTTTTTTAAAGAATGGTATTTCACAAAAATATCTTTTGAAATTGGCTTTGGAGTTTACATATACTGAACATGAAAGTTTATAATAATGATGATACAACTTTCAACATTGTCATTTTTTCTTAGAACTTCAGCTGATTGCAGAGATATAATGATTACATTGTTATTAAATTTTTTTAACACAAGTAAGTGTCACCATTTTATGACATGAAATAAAAGGTTATGACTGTTATTGATGTTGATGTTGACGACCTGATCACCTGG